CTTCAAAAACAAAACATGAGCGTGCCAAGAAAGTCCAAGGTGTTGAATGTTGCCACTTCAAGCCTAAACTTTCTAGGAACACCTAAGTGGGTGGCAGCTTCCAGTTCTCCAGGCTGCTTCTAGGCCAGAGCTGGGTTCCACAAGAGACAGAATAGGCATATATATGCTTAAGGAACTGGAAAAACAGGCTCTCTCTCTCTCACAAACACACACACACACATACCAAGGTAGCTGTCAAAATGTTATCCGAAATTTTGGAACCAAAAAATCTTGAAAGATGGTATTCCAATATCACATTTTATGTAAGTTTTCTATTATATTAGATTCAAATTACGATTCGAGGCCACAAGCTTTAAGAATTCAGGGCCTTTTTAACTTGCCAAGCCCCACACCACTCCAGGAACTTCCCCACACCCCAGTTCTCAGAATTCATGTGCAAGGTCTTTCCTAAATCCAGGGTCCAGGTCAGAGAGTGGAGGATGTGCTCTATTTCTTACCTGATTGCAGACCCCTCTGACAGTGCTCCCTTCTGAAGCACTCACTGTCTGAACGTACACAGTCTCAGACTTAATCATGCACAGTGAGCAAGACTGTGGTGTGATAATTGGCGTCCCTGACTTATTAGGGCAAATCTATGGGAGGGGGAGACCTCCTGGACCACTGAGCAATTAATTCATTTACATTAGGAAGTTTCTCCGTCAGATGCAGGAAAAAAATCTTGTTTTCCTGCTGTGGTTTTGACTTTTGCCCCATCTTCTGTTGCTGTTGTAGGAGGCAAAATAAGGGTCAAGGCCTGGAAACACAAGTGCTTTGACTGAAGCTCCACTTGGCTTCCGAAGCCCAAGCTGGGTTGTACCAGGTTCCCTAGGGTGCAGGCTGTGGGCAACTGCCAGGGACATGTGCCTGCCCACCGGCCTCTGGCCCTCACTGAGTTGGCCAATGGGAAATGACAATTGTGAGGTGGGGACTGCCTGCCCCCGTGAGTACCAGGCTGTTGAGGCTGGGCCATCTCCTCCTCACTTCCATTCTGACTGCAGTCTGTGGTTCTGATTCCATACCAGAGGGTAAGAGCAATTCTGTGAAGTTCCAGGCTGGGCCACGCCTGACTAATTTTTGTATTTTTGGTAGAGACGGGATTTCACCATGTTGTCCAGGCTGGTCTGAAACTCCTGACATCAGGTAATCCACCCACCTCAGCCTCCCAAAGTGCTTCCATGGCTGACAGTGCACATGTGGATTCCAGGGCTCAGGATGCTGTTGCTGGGAGCTGTTCTACTGCTATTAGCTCTGCCCGGTCATGACCAGGAAACCACGACTCAAGGGCCCGGAGTCCTGCTTCCCCTGCCCAAGGGGGCCTGCACAGGTTGGATGGCGGGCATCCCAGGGCATCCGGGCCATAATGGGGCCCCAGGCCGTGATGGCAGAGATGGCACCCCTGGTGAGAAGGGTGAGAAAGGAGATCCAGGTAAGAATGTTTCTGGCCTCTTTCATCACAGATTTGTAGTCACTGAGGTCTTCTCATTCCTTAGGTCTTATTGGTCCTAAGGGAGACATCGGTGAAACCGGAGTACCCGGGGCTGAAGGTCCCCGAGGCTTTCCGGGAATCCAAGGCAGGAAAGGAGAACCTGGAGAAGGTGCCTATGTATACCGCTCAGCATTCAGTGTGGGATTGGAGACTTACGTTACTATCCCCAACATGCCCATTCGCTTTACCAAGATCTTCTACAATCAGCAAAACCACTATGATGGCTCCACTGGTAAATTCCACTGCAACATTCCTGGGCTGTACTACTTTGCCTACCACATCACAGTCTATATGAAGGATGTGAAGGTCAGCCTCTTCAAGAAGGACAAGGCTATGCTCTTCACCTATGATCAGTACCAGGAAAATAATGTGGACCAGGCCTCCGGCTCTGTGCTCCTGCATCTGGAGGTGGGCGACCAAGTCTGGCTCCAGGTGTATGGGGAAGGAGAGCGTAATGGACTCTATGCTGATAATGACAATGACTCCACCTTCACAGGCTTTCTTCTCTACCATGACACCAACTGATCACCACTAACTCAGAGCCTCCTCCAGGCCAAACAGCCCCAAAGTCAATTAAAGGCTTTCAGTACGGTTAGGAAGTTGATTATTATTTAGTTGGAGGCCTTTAGATATTATTCATTCATTTACTCATTCATTTATTCATTCATTCATCGAGTAACTTTAAAAAAATCATATGCTATGTTCCCAGTCCTGGGGAGCTTCACAAACATGACCAGATAACTGACTAGAAAGAAGTAGTTGACAGTGCTATTTTGTGCCCACTGTCTCTCCTGATGCTCATATCAATCCTATAAGGCACAGGGAACAAGCATTCTCCTGTTTTTACAGATTGTATCCTGAGGCTGAGAGAGTTAAGTGAATGTCTAAGGTCACACAGTATTAAGTGACAGTGCTAGAAATCAAACCCAGAGCTGTGGACTTTGTTCACTAGACTGTGCCCTTTTATAGAGGTACATGTTCTCTTTGGAGTGTTGGTAGGTGTCTGTTTCCCACCTCACCTGAGAGCCATTGAATTTGCCTTCCTCATGAATTAAAACCTCCCCCAAGCAGAGCTTCCTCAGAGAAAGTGGTTCTATGATGACGTCCTGTCTTGGAAGGACTACTACTCAATGGCCCCTGCACTACTCTACTTCCTCTTACCTATGTCCCTTCTCATGCCTTTCCCTCCAACGGGGAAAGCCAACTCCATCTCTAAGTGCCGAACTCATCCCTGTTCCTCAAGGCCACCTGGCCAGGAGCTTCTCTGATGTGATATCCACTTTTTTTTTTTTTGAGATGGAGTCTCACTCTGTCACCCAGGCTGGAGTACAGTGACACGACCTCGGCTCACTGCAGCCTCCTTCTCCTGGGTCCAAGCAATTATTGTGCCTCAGCCTCCCGAGTAGCTGAGACTTCAGGTGCATTCCACCACACATGGCTAATTTTTGTATTTTTAGTAGAAATGGGGTTTCGTCATGTTGGCCAGGCTGGTCTCGAACTCCTGGCCTAGGTGATCCACCCGCCTCGACCTCCCAAAGTGCTGGGATTACAGGCATGAGCCACCATGCCCAGTCGATATCTCACTTTTTATTTTGCCATGGATGAGAGTCCTGGGTGTGAGGAACACCTCCCACCAGGCTAGAGGCAACTGCCCAGGAAGGACTGTGCTTCCGTCACCTCTAAATCCCTTGCAGATCCTTGATAAATGCCTCATGAAGACCAATCTCTTGAATCCCATATCTACCCAGAATTAACTCCATTCCAGTCTCTGCATGTAATCAGTTTTATCCACAGAAACATTTTCATTTTAGGAAATCCCTGGTTTTAAGTATCAATCCTTGTTCAGCTGGACAATATGAATCTTTTCCACTGAAGTTAGGGATGACTGTGATTTTCAGAACACGTCCAGAATTTTTCATCAAGAAGGTAGCTTGAGCCTGAAATGCAAAACCCATGGAGGAATTCTGAAGCCATTGTCTCCTTGAGTACCAACAGGGTCAGGGAAGACTGGGCCTCCTGAATTTATTATTGTTCTTTAAGAATTACAGGTTGAGGTAGTTGATGGTGGTAAACATTCTCTCAGGAGACAATAACTCCAGTGATGTTCTTCAAAGATTTTAGCAAAAACAGAGTAAATAGCATTCTCTATCAATATATAAATTTAAAAAACTATCTTTTTGCTTACAGTTTTAAATTCTGAACAATTCTCTCTTATATGTGTATTGCTAATCATTAAGGTATTATTTTTTCCACATATAAAGCTTTGTCTTTTTGTTGTTGTTGTTGTTTTTAAGATGGAGTTTCCCTCTGTTGCCAGGCTAGAGTGCAGTGGCATGATCTCGGCTTACTGCAACCTTTGCCTCCCAGGTTCAAGCGATTCTTCTGCCTCAGCCTCCCGAGTAGCTGGGACCACAGGTGCCTACCACCATGCCAGGCTAATTTTTGTATTTTTAGTAAAGACAGGGTTTCACCATATTGGCCAGGCTGGTCTCGAACTCCTGACCTTGTGATCTGCCCGCCTCCATTTTTGTTGTTATTTTTTGAGAAAGATAGATATGAGGTTTAGAGAGGGATGAAGAGGTGAGAGTAAGCCTTGTGTTAGTCAGAACTCTGTGTTGTGAATGTCATTCACAACAGAAAACCCAAAATATTATGCAAACTACTGTAAGCAAGAAAAATAAAGGAAAAATGGAAACATTTATTCCTTTGCATAATAGAAATTACCAGAGTTGTTCTGTCTTTAGATAAGGTTTGAACCAAAGCTCAAAACAATCAAGACCCTTTTCTGTATGTCCTTCTGTTCTGCCTTCCGCAGTGTAGGCTTTACCCTCAGGTGCTACACAGTATAGTTCTAGGGTTTCCCTCCCGATATCAAAAAGACTGTGGCCTGCCCAGCTCTCGTATCCCCAAGCCACACCATCTGGCTAAATGGACATCATGTTTTCTGGTGATGCCCAAAGAGGAGAGAGGAAGCTCTCTTTCCCAGATGCCCCAGCAAGTGTAACCTTGCATCTCATTGCTCTGGCTGAGTTGTGTGCCTGTTTCTGACCAATCACTGAGTCAGGAGGATGAAATATTCATATTGACTTAATTGCAGCTTAAGTTAGGGGTATGTAGAGGTATTTTCCCTAAAGCAAAATTGGGACACTGTTATCAGAAATAGGAGAGTGGATGATAGATGCAAAATAATACCTGTCCACAACAAACTCTTAATGCTGTGTTTGAGCTTTCATGAGTTTCCCAGAGAGACATAGCTGGAAAATTCCTATTGATTTTCTCTAAAATTTCAACAAGTAGCTAAAGTCTGGCTATGCTCACAGTCTCACATCTGGTTGGGGTGGGCTCCTTACAGAACACGCTTTCACAGTTACCCTAAACTCTCTGGGGCAGGGTTATTCCTTTGTGGAACCAGAGGCACAGAGAGAGTCAACTGAGGCCAAAAGAGGCCTGAGAGAAACTGAGGTCAAGATTTCAGGATTAATGGTCCTGTGATGCTTTGAAGTACAATTGTGGATTTGTCCAATTCTCTTTAGTTCTGTCAGCTTTTGCTTCATATATTTTAGCGCTCTATTATTAGATATATACATGTTTAGTATTATGTCTTATTGGTGCATTTACTCTCTTATCATTATGTAATGTCCTTCTTTATCTGTGATAATTTTCTGTGTTCTGAAGTCTACTTTGTCTAAAAATAACATACGCACTCAACTTCCTTTTCTTTCTTCCTTCCTTTCTTTCTTCCTTCCTTTCTTTCTCTCTCTCTCTCTTTCCTTCCTTCCTTCCTCCTTTTCTTTCTCTCTCTCTCTCTCTCTCTTTTTTTGACAGACTCTCGTTCTGTGGCCCTGGCTGGAGTTCAGTGGTGTGATCTTGGCTCACTGCTACCTCTACCATGAGCAATTCTCCTGCCTCAGCCTCCCAAGTAGCTGGAACTACAGGCTCATGCCACTGCGCCCAGCTAATTTTTGTATTTTTCGTAGAGACGGGGTTTCACCACATTCGTCAGGTTGGTTTCAAACTCCTGACTTTGTGATCCACCCGCCTCGGCCTCCCAAAGTGCTGGGATTACAGGCATGAGCCATCACACCTGGTCAACTTTCTTTTGATTAGTGTTTTTGTGGTATATCTTTTTCCATCATGTTACTTTAAATATATCTATATTATTGTATTTAAAATGTGTTTCTTACAGACTGCATGTAGTTGGGTATAATTTTTATCCAGTCTAAAAATATCTGTCTTTTAATTGGTGTTTAGACAATTTATATTTAATAAAATTGTTGAATTTAAGATGGATGACTGTTTTATTTGTTTGCTGTTCA